AAGTCTCCTCGGATGTCAGCGCCTCTAAAGCAGCCCAAGGCTTGCCTCAATTGCATGGTTTCCCGAGTCCTCAGCTCCAGAAGACCAGGCAGATGGGTGGACCGGTGAGCAGCAGGGCAGCCCCTGTGCCTCTGTCTCTGCCGAGTCACTCCGAAGCCCGGCAGGCAGCGAGGAGGAGGGAGTTTCTCCAAGGACAGAAGGTGGGATGAAGAGGTAGGCAGGGAAGATGAGGGGAGAGGTGGATCCCGGGTAAGACGAAGGCCCTTCCGGGCCCTGCGGATCAGTGACAAACCGCGGGGAGAAGCCGTTCTGGCTGTTGGCGGTTTAGGGACGGAAGGCACTAAAGCGCTTCGGAAGTGACCATGAATGAGAGAGTGTAATCAAGTCACCGTGCAAATCGGACAAGCCACCAGGCAGGCACATCCACGGCTTCAAACTCTGGCCCCGAAGGGGTTCCGGCTAGGGTCGGAGGCAGAGGCGCTTCCCAGAGCAAGTCTATGGGAGGGGGACTGCGAAGAAGGGGGTGCAAATGCGAGACTCCAGGAGAACAGACTCCGAGACCACAGGCCACACAGCGACGGACTCCCACCTGGCTATCCCCAGTCCAGGGCATCCCTCACCCACCCGGGGAGCTGCGGGTGGGAGGTGGGGACGAGAGTTGAGCTCTCACCGCCCTCTGCACACTCGAGAACGAGGACCCTGCAATTGAGCACAAGCATGCTGCATGGGGGCGCACCCCAGCCTCTCCGCGCGCGCCGGGAGGCCCCCCAGCCAACATGAGTTACACCGGCGATTACGTGCTTTCGGTGAGAACACCGAGTGACGATCTGTTGCTTCCCCTGAGGTGGCTACAAAGAAAGGAAGCCGGGAGGGAGGGGAGAGGAGGAAAAAAAAAAAAGGAAAGGGGGGGGGAAAAGGCCCGGACTAGCTAGCAGCTTGTCAATTTCAACATCGGGTCACATGACCAGCACCTCCCTGCTAAGGATGGGGATAGATTTCCACGTCAGCTTACGTCTCCAAATTTCTACTTCACGGATCCGCTTCAAAGAGGCAGCTGCAGTGGAGAATCATGTTAAGCTCGGCTACTGCGGAGAGCCCAAGGTAGCCCAATAATGGATTTTGATGAGCGTGGTCCCTGCTCCTCTAACATGTATTTGCCAAGTTGTACTTACTACGTCTCGGGTCCAGATTTCTCCAGCCTCCCTTCTTTTCTGCCCCAGACCCCGTCTTCGCGCCCAATGACATACTCCTACTCCTCCAACCTGCCCCAGGTCCAACCCGTGCGCGAAGTGACCTTCAGAGAGTACGCCATTGAGCCCGCCACTAAATGGCACCCCCGCGGCAATCTGGCCCACTGCTACTCCGCGGAGGAGCTCGTGCACAGAGACTGCCTGCAGGCGCCCAGCGCGGCCGGCGTGCCTGGCGACGTGCTGGCCAAGAGCTCGGCCAACGTCTACCACCACCCCACCCCCGCAGTCTCGTCCAATTTCTATAGCACCGTGGGCAGGAACGGCGTCCTGCCACAGGCTTTCGACCAGTTTTTCGAGACAGCCTACGGCACCCCGGAAAACCTCGCCTCCTCCGACTACCCCGGGGACAAGAGCGCCGAGAAGGGGCCCCCGGCGGCCACGGCGACCTCCGCGGCGGCGGCGGCGGCTGCAACGGGCGCGCCGGCAACTTCAAGTTCGGACAGCGGCGGCGGCGGCGGCTGCCGGGAGACGGCGGCGGCAGCAGAGGAGAAAGAGCGGCGGCGGCGCCCCGAGAGCAGCAGCAGCCCCGAGTCGTCTTCCGGCCACACTGAGGACAAGGCCGGCGGCTCCAGTACGTATAAAGGCAGCGCCCTGCGCTTTATGTGGCTCACCCCATGCCTTTTCTCCCTCCACAGGTGGCCAACGCACCCGCAAAAAGCGCTGCCCCTATACCAAGTACCAGATCCGAGAGCTGGAACGGGAGTTCTTCTTCAGCGTCTACATTAACAAAGAGAAGCGCCTGCAACTGTCCCGCATGCTCAACCTCACTGATCGTCAAGTCAAAATCTGGTTTCAGAACAGGAGAATGAAGGAAAAAAAAATTAACAGAGACCGTTTACAGTACTACTCAGCAAATCCACTCCTCTAAGACTCCAGCGGCTGGAATTGGGTGGGGGGCTTCATACACATGAGATAATATGCAGATTTTGCCCTTGACAAAGTCAAGCCACATGGTGACTTTTGAAAAGAGGTGTGCAAGAGAGGGATGCATGGAGATAGCCCCACAGGAGGTGGTCTGGGACTCTCTTGATTAAGATCTCAGTGGTTAAGATTCCTAATAATCATTGGATTCTGAGAGCTGTGCATCAGCTAGAATGACAGGTTTGGGACCCCTGGTGGTTCACTCTTGGAGCCTGCAGAGCTGCGGGCTGGGTGTGGTCTCCACTGGGGATTGGGCCCCTGCCAGACCCCCTGGAGACTAACCCCACCACACCCTCCCTCTACTGGGAGCCTACCCACCCCCAGGACCCCTGAGTAAAAAAGCTGTGTGCTCTCCAAGCCCAGTTCAGCTTGGGGACAGGGGCAGGAGGAAGGGGTAGGATTACTAGGTGCCCAGAATGAGGCTGCTTTCCAAAGCCAATGTGAACAGCGGCTGGACTTGGAGGTAGCTTTGAGGTGGAAGAGGGCTGCAAATCCTTGTGGGAAAAGAAATCTATGATTCCAGGTGGCATCAGTGTCTTTCCACTCCTCCTAGCCACCCACCACACTGATCCAGCCCTGAGTTCCTAGCCACCGCCTCCTACAGCCCACCTGGCTTTTCTTTCTACCAAATGAGGGTCTTGGTTCCAGCCTGCCACTCAGGCCCAAAGCCTCGACACAGAGTGGACTGTTCCCTGAGGTGGGAGATGTGGAAAAGCCAAGAGGCTGCAGCCAGGCCACTGGCCCCTGAGATCTCTGCAGGAAATGGCTGTGGAGTGTGGCAGTTTGGCAAACTCTCCACCACACGTAATGAAACTTGGATTTGCTCAGTGTCTGGCTGCAGAGCAGTGGGCCTGGCCAGCAGGTCCCCAGCTTTGGCTATGAGGGCCTTGAGTCCCCCAAAACACCGGGTTCCAGCACCACACTCAGCCCTCATTGGCTCTTGAACTGAGCTTGGAAGCTTCTGGTGACCTTCCAAGAGCCTGAGAGTGAGGTGGAATTATTTTAAAAGATAAATATTATATTATATATATATATATTTCCCTGAAGGAACCAAAGCGAATTTTAAAAGATGCAATGTAGAGGGGAAAAGAGATGATGAAAATATTTAAAGGCCCTATCTGTTTACAGTGTTCCGTGGTTAAACTCGCTCACTGCTAAGAATATTTGAATGTATGCTTCATACAGGGATGGTGTTCAAAAAACTTGTAAATAAAGGAACCATAATCAATTTTCTTTTCTTTCTTTCTCTTTTTCTTTTTTCTTTTGCCATTAGTTGATTTCCTTTAGGGTGTTGGAGGGGGTGGAAAAGGTATTGAGAATGGTCTTTTTAATCTCTTGCAACATTTGGAAAGAGTTAGGGAAATGCTCAGAGGCAGTCGGCCTGGCCGGCCTGGGGATCTCATCTGGGAAAGCCAGGCACCCTCCCATTGAATCTCCTTTGCCTCCCTGTGTTAAGAAATGTCTGTTGGCTCCATTTGTACTGGGAGTGTTGGCCTGTCCTCAATTCTGGTTCTTACCCACCGTGTGTGTTGCAGCACTTATACAGGCAACTGGGCACAAGGAAAATAAAGACGGTGGAAATTTGAGTATCCTGGTGTGACATTCCTCTCCCTGATCG